CGGGTAGGGAGGCAGTAAACACAGAAGGAACAATATGTATGACATACCATGAGGCAGGGAGAGATTTGGCATGCCTGAGAAGTGGAAGAAAACTGGGGTGCCTTTGTTGACTGGGTTCTAGTGAATGTCTCTCTGGAAGGCTGGAGTTGCTCTTTAATTCCCCATTTCAGGCCCATCACTAACACCTGACAATATGTATGCCATGATGAACTATTAGTAGTTCTTTTGAGCTTATATGTTTTTATATACAAATATTCATTTGTATGTGCTATTTTTTATGCCTTAAACTCCTTTATCATTTGTCCCTTTGGCAATGTTTTTCTCATCTTTTAGGACACAATTTAAGCCTGTCCTCAGAGAAAATAGTTTTCTGACTGTTCATTCCTTTCTCTCAATAGATAGGACTACTTTGTCCATTATTTTTAACACTGCACTTTAGCTTTATGTTCATTGTTGTTATCATATGTGTTTCTCTTACTTGAATCTGAGTTATATAGAGCTAAAATCATGTGTTGCTAATTTTTGTTTCACCATTTGTAATATCAGTAATAGTCATGGCTAATTCTCTTGGTGTACTTCATCCCATTAGAAAAGAAATGACAAATGCTGTGTCTCAACAACTTACACAAAATTACTCATTAGACACATTTGATTATGGAAATAAAATTAAAAGTGCATATGATAAAATGTTATTTAATTATGTTTTGCCTGTTTTGCTTTAGTTTTTTACATAATTTTTCTACATGACAATTAGTAATTTTTTGTGTCTTATATATTTGTCCAAAATGAAGTTCAAAAATGTAAAATATTTAATTCAGCAACAGCAGCATATGAGTTAGTATTTCCTCTAATTTTTCGAAATCTGTGGGAAGTGTTTCCCAATTTCCTTTGGTTGTTTCATGTGCTATATTGAAGAAAACATGAGTATGAAATGGAACCTCAGCTCTTTCAATGACTTCCCTTTTTGAGTTGACTCCGCCTCCATATGTAGCCTTTTCATTTTCATGAAAGTGAAGTGATTTTTAGAATTCTTAGTTGTTTTCTTTAGAAGAACATTTCTAGGGAATAATACAAGAAGATTTAGGAATCATTGAAGTTATAAATCTTTGGAATGAGCAAACTCAGAATGGTGCTACTTGAAGACTCTGGATCTGCTGGTAAAAGCTTCTCATTTATTCTACATTTCCCCATGCTACTTTTGCCCTCTTTTCTTTTTCACAGACTTCAGAAGACATTTTGTCAACTTGAGTCCCTTCACCATTACTGTGGTCTTACTTCTCAGTGCCTGTTTTGTCACCAGTTCTCTTGGTGAGTACTTTGTCAAATTTACTTACAGCCTTTGGCCAATTACTGTCTTAATCCATTGTTGCAGGAGGAACAGACAAGGAGCTGAGGCTAGTGGATGGTGAAAACAAGTGTAGCGGGAGAGTGGAAGTGAAAGTCCAGGAGGAGTGGGGAACGGTGTGTAATAATGGCTGGAGCATGGAAGCGGTCTCTGTGATTTGTAACCAGCTGGGATGTCCAACTGCTATCAAAGCCCCTGGATGGGCTAATTCCAGTGCAGGTTCTGGACGCATTTGGATGGATCATGTTTCTTGTCGTGGGAATGAGTCAGCTCTTTGGGATTGCAAACATGATGGATGGGGAAAGCATAGTAACTGTACTCACCAACAAGATGCTGGAGTGACCTGCTCAGGTAAGACTTGCATTAGTCAAAGCCTCAACACAACTTCTGAACTCTGGTCTTTTCTCTGCTCCAGATGGATCCAATTTGGAAATGAGGCTGACGCGTGGAGGGAATATGTGTTCTGGAAGAATAGAGATCAAATTCCAAGGACGGTGGGGAACAGTGTGTGATGATAACTTCAACATAGATCATGCATCTGTCATTTGTAGACAACTTGAATGTGGAAGTGCTGTCAGTTTCTCTGGTTCATCTAATTTTGGAGAAGGCTCTGGACCAATCTGGTTTGATGATCTTATATGCAACGGAAATGAGTCAGCTCTCTGGAACTGCAAACATCAAGGATGGGGAAAGCATAACTGTGATCATGCTGAGGATGCTGGAGTGATTTGCTCAAGTAAGGACTGATCTTGGCTCATTCTATTCTCCTATCGCAGACCTGTTGTGTGTCTCTGTTACAGAGGGAGCAGATCTGAGCCTGAGACTGGTAGATGGAGTCACTGAATGTTCAGGAAGATTAGAAGTGAGATTCCAAGGAGAATGGGGGACAATATGTGATGACGGCTGGGACAGTTACGATGCTGCTGTGGCATGCAAGCAACTGGGATGTCCAACTGCCGTCACAGCCATTGGTCGAGTTAACGCCAGTAAGGGATTTGGACACATCTGGCTTGACAGCGTTTCTTGCCAGGGACATGAACCTGCTATCTGGCAATGTAAACACCATGAATGGGGAAAGCATTATTGCAATCACAATGAAGATGCTGGCGTGACATGTTCTGGTAAGTTAAAACCAAACCAAAACCAAAACACTATCGATGGTTTAAGTTTATGTTTCTTTTGCAGATGGATCAGATCTGGAGCTAAGACTTAGAGGTGGAGGCAGCCGCTGTGCTGGGACAGTTGAGGTGGAGATTCAGAGACTGTTAGGGAAGGTGTGTGACAGAGGCTGGGGACTGAAAGAAGCTGATGTGGTTTGCAGGCAGCTGGGATGTGGATCTGCACTCAAAACATCTTATCAAGTGTACTCCAAAATCCAGGCAACAAACACATGGCTGTTTCTAAGTAGCTGTAACGGAAATGAAACTTCTCTTTGGGACTGCAAGAACTGGCAATGGGGTGGACTTACCTGTGATCACTATGAAGAAGCCAAAATTACCTGCTCAGGTATGACTTTCAATCAACTTGTTAAGAAGAAGTACCTCTCACTGAAATAATATTTATTTTTCAGCCCACAGGGAACCCAGACTGGTTGGAGGGGACATTCCCTGTTCTGGACGTGTTGAAGTGAAGCATGGTGACACGTGGGGCTCCATCTGTGATTCGGACTTCTCTCTGGAAGCTGCCAGCGTTCTATGCAGGGAATTACAGTGTGGCACAGTTGTCTCTATCCTGGGGGGAGCTCACTTTGGAGAGGGAAATGGACAGATCTGGGCTGAAGAATTCCAGTGTGAGGGACATGAGTCCCATCTTTCACTCTGCCCAGTAGCACCCCGCCCAGAAGGAACTTGTAGCCACAGCAGGGATGTTGGAGTAGTCTGCTCAAGTAAGACCCAGAAAACATCTTTAATTGGTTCTCTGTCTTTTTCTAAAGCCCTGTCTCCTTCCAGGATACACAGAAATTCGCTTGGTGAATGGCAAGACCCCGTGTGAGGGCAGAGTGGAGCTCAAAACGCTTGGTGCCTGGGGATCCCTCTGTAACTCTCACTGGGACATAGAAGATGCCCATGTTCTTTGCCAGCAGCTTAAATGTGGAGTTGCCCTTTCTACCCCAGGAGGAGCACGTTTTGGAAAAGGAAATGGTCAGATCTGGAGGCATATGTTTCACTGCACTGGGACTGAGCAGCACATGGGAGATTGTCCTGTAACTGCTCTAGGTGCTTCATTATGTCCTTCAGAGCAAGTGGCCTCTGTAATCTGCTCAGGTAAGAGGATGACGGGCAGCCAGTGATGGGTCTCTTGTATGACTGAGTACCTTGGTGTTTGCAGGAAACCAGTCCCAAACACTGTCCTCGTGCAATTCATCGTCTTTGGGCCCAACAAGGCCTACCATTCCAGAAGAAAGTGCTGTGGCCTGCATAGGTAAGACTCTGTGACAAATCTATGAAAATATTCTCATTATTAATAGTTTCATTTCTCTTTGCAGAGAGTGGTCAACTTCGCCTGGTAAATGGAGGAGGTCGCTGTGCTGGGAGAGTAGAGATCTATCATGAGGGCTCCTGGGGCACCATCTGTGATGACAGCTGGGACCTGAGTGATGCCCACGTGGTTTGCAGACAGCTGGGCTGTGGAGAGGCCATTAATGCCACTGGTTCTGCTCATTTTGGGGAAGGAACAGGGCCCATCTGGCTGGATGAGATGAAATGCAATGGAAAAGAATCCCGCATTTGGCAGTGCCATTCACACGGCTGGGGGCAGCAAAATTGCAGGCACAAGGAGGATGCGGGAGTTATCTGCTCAGGTAAATTATGCATATGACCTTTGGTCATAATTTGCAAAACTACTAATTCTATGTTTCGCTGCAGAATTCATGTCTCTGAGACTGACCAGTGAAGCCAGCAGAGAGGCCTGTGCAGGGCGTCTGGAAGTTTTTTACAATGGAGCTTGGGGCACTGTTGGCAAGAGTAGCATGTCTGAAACCACTGTGGGTGTGGTGTGCAGGCAGCTGGGCTGTGCAGACAAAGGGAAAATCAACCCTGCATCTTTAGACAAGGCCATGTCCATTCCCATGTGGGTGGACAATGTTCAGTGTCCAAAAGGACCTGACACGCTGTGGCAGTGCCCATCATCTCCATGGGAGAAGAGACTGGCCAGCCCCTCGGAGGAGACCTGGATCACATGTGACAGTGAGTATCCATCGACCTATATGAAAATTCCATAGAAATAGGCTACATGTCTCTGATTTTTCAGACAAGATAAGACTTCAGGAAGGACCCACTTCCTGTTCTGGACGTGTGGAGATCTGGCATGGAGGTTCCTGGGGGACAGTGTGTGATGACTCTTGGGACTTGGACGATGCTCAGGTGGTGTGTCAACAACTTGGCTGTGGTCCAGCTTTGAAAGCATTCAAAGAAGCAGAGTTTGGTCAGGGGACTGGACCGATATGGCTCAATGAAGTGAAGTGCAAAGGGAATGAGTCTTCCTTGTGGGATTGTCCTGCCAGACGCTGGGGCCATAGTGAGTGTGGGCACAAGGAAGACGCTGCAGTGAATTGCACAGGTAAGTGCCAGAAGCCTGGATTGAGCTTGGAAAATTAACCCTCTCTCTTTCTTTTCTCCTACAGATATTTCAGTGCAGAAAACCCCACAAAAAGCCACAACAGGTATATCATGGAGTTTATGATGATGAGACCAAGATCATATCTCTTGATATTTACTTTTACTTAGGTCGCTCATCCCGTCAGTCATCCTTTATTGCAGTCGGGATCCTTGGGGTTGTTCTGTTGGCCATTTTCGTCGCATTATTCTTCTTGACTAAAAAGCGAAGACAGAGACAGCGGCTTGCAGGTTTGAGCCAAATTTGGTTTATCTAATATGTCCTGATCCCTAACCTAGGGATCTCTGTTTTCAGTTTCCTCAAGAGGAGAGAACTTAGTCCACCAAATTCAATACCGGGAGATGAATTCTTGCCTGAATGCAGATGATCTGGACCTAATGAATTCCTCAGGTCTGTGGGTTCTTGGAGGGTCTATTGCCCAGGGGTTCAGATCAGTGGCTGCAGTTGAGGCACAGACATTCTACTTTGATAAACAGTTAAAAAAGTCTAAAAATGTAATAGGAAGCTTAGATGCATATAATGGACAAGAATGACTGAAAATTATTCTTGGAGAATATCAAAATTGCAATCATAGGGAGGCCTTTAGCTTAAGAGGCCTGTGATTATTCCTGATAGAGGTATGGAAAGAACCATGCAGAGGAATATTATGACTTGGACCTCATTTTATTAAAACAGAAATTAATCTTACAAAAGATTGTCATAAGTGACAGTTTAACTTTTTTCTTTAAATTTTGTTGTGTATATTTAAGGTATACAACATGATTTTATGGGATGTATATAGATAGTAAAAAGCTTACTAAAGCAAAGCAAATGAACACACCCATCATCTGACATAGTTACCCTTTTTTGTGTTGTTCTTGTGGCAAGAGCAGCTAAAACCTACTCACTTAGCATGAATCCTACATACAGCACAATGTTATTACCTATAATCCTCATGTTGTACATTAGACCTCTAGACTGGTTCATTCTACGTATCTGCTACTTTGTATCCTCTGACCTACATACGTCTTTCACAGTTTCTTCCATTCCCATTTCCTGTCATTTTTTTTCTCTAGCTTGATATTTATTATATTTTTCCCTAAAAGTCTAAAACCTTAAACTTTCAATATCTTTATTGCATGAGAAGCCATACAAATCCACAGAACTAGCCTTATTTCTCATCACATCATGCTGTTTTATCCTTGAACTTCTATTTAGCACCAGTGCACTAATTCTGCATCTGGGCAGGATGACTTTACTGGGTTGGAAGAAATATCCCAAAACCCATTGTCTTTACTCCATGAAGGGTCCCTGACCTTCTGAGAGGGGCCTGCCTCACTTCTTCCATCCAAAGAATTATGCATCTGCTACTGTGTCAGGGAACATATTTAAGGAACATGTACTGTTACTGTGTCAGGAAACATATTTAAGAAATAGGAAAGACTTTCTCTGCCCCTTAAATCACACATGCTTTTCTTCCTAGTTATGGGTGGTGTTTTTAGTTGCTCAAAGAGCCTCACAGTTACGTGAGAAGAGG